GCCGCTCGCCATCCTATGGGGTGAGGGGCAGTCCCTCCAATCACATGGGATGGGAAGTCGATTCCCCAACCAAAAAAAGGATGTTGAGCTGAGAAAAACAACAGATGTCAGAGGAGTATCCTGGAGGAGCTGGGATGGGGCCAATCAGAGGGAGGCGGAGGAGGATGCTGGTATCAGTGGGAGGTGCTGTGGAAAGGCGGGGCTGAGTGGAGAAGGCCCTGGGGACACAGGGAAGGAGGACAGCCTGCAGCCTCCGGTGAGGAAAGTCCGCCTGTAGGTGGTGGCTCACAGCAGGAGAGGCAAGACAGTCCCGTGCTAGACAAGGCGCTTCCATTATTTAATCCTCCCAAACACCTTAGGAGGAAGACACTATTGTAATCCCCCTTATAGAGACAGAAAACAGCTCAGAGGGGCTCAGTAACTCGCCCAGGGTCACACAGGTAGGAAGGGGCAGTGCTGGGATTTCTGACTCCCGCCTAAGTTGGATCACCCATAGTCAGAATGTGCACCACGTACCTCCACTTTTCTCTCGTCCGTTTGCAATATCTGAGAATACATAGCAAGGAGGTAAAGCTGTCACCACAGAGCAACCTTGGGCGAGCCTTGGCCCTCTCGAGACTTTAGTCATCACATCTTTGAAATGGGTACAATTTTGCCTCCCGGACTCACAGCAAGCCGCTGGATCTTCGAAGCGCCCAGGGAGCTACGCGCATGCGCGAGGCTGCGAGGGCGGGCACAGGGGAACGCGGGGGAGGGCACAGCGGAGCGCGGGGGAGGTGCGCGCGCGCTCCGGCGCTTTCAAAAGTTACCTGGCGGGTGGGGCTGGAGTTGAGGGAGTTACCAGCTGCGCGCGCGCCGGCCCCACCCTCAGCCTCTTCAGGCACCTGTTGGCTTGAGGGTCCATTCGGCCGCAGATGCCATCCAATAGGCAGCCTCCCTGACCCAGTCCGGCCCCGCCCAACGCCTAGATCCACCAGTCCCCGGGCGGCGGCGTTCCCCTCCCTCGGAGGGCCCGCCCCTCTGGGCGCTTCTTCCGGGTGGGGCCCCGGGCCGAGGCGATGGCGCCCTGGGCGCTCCTCAGCCCTGGGGTCCTGGTGCGGACCGGGCACACCGTGCTGACCTGGGGAATCACGCTGGTGCTCTTCCTGCACGATACCGGTGAGCCGGACCCCGAGCGACCCCGGACCCACATAACCTTCCATGGTTCCCTCTGACCCTCCAGATAAAAGTGCAGATGAACTGCTGGCCACACACAGCCACTCATGGAACCAACATCTCCAGGCCTTTGCTCAGCCAGGAACACACTTCCCCACCTCCAACTGCACCCCAACCCCACCCACTCCTGTTCTACCCGGCCCAGCCTCACTGTGCTCTCCGGCCTCTCCAGAGCTGCGGCAATGGGAGGAGCAGGGGGAGCTGCTCCTGCCCCTCACCTTCCTGCTCCTGGTGCTGGGCTCCCTGCTGCTCTACCTCGCTGTGTCACTCATGGACCCTGGCTACGTGAATGTGCAGCCCCAGCCTCAGGTAACCAGGGGCCCCTACTCTCACCAACAGGGGACCCTGTCTTACACCCCACCCCTCATTCCAGGAGGAGCTCAAAGAGGAGCAGACAGCCATGGTTCCTCCAGCCATCCCTCTTCGGCGCTGCAGATACTGCCTGGTGCTGGTGAGTGATGCACGGACACCCGTGGGAGAGGTCACTGAGCCTCCACTCTCCTCCATGCCCACAGCAGCCCCTGAGGGCTCGGCACTGCCGTGAGTGCCGCCGTTGCGTCCGCCGCTACGACCACCACTGCCCCTGGATGGAGAACTGTGTGGGAGAGCGCAACCACCCACTCTTTGTGGTCTACCTGGCGCTGCAGCTGGTGGTGCTTCTGTGGGGCCTGTACCTGGCATGGTGGGTGCTGCTGCCCGGGTGTAGAGGGAGGGCCAGCACCAGGCCCCTGTCCCCTGCACCGCAGGTCAGGCCTCCGGTTCTTCCAGCCCTGGGGTCAGTGGTTGCGGTCCAGCGGGCTCCTGTTCGCCACCTTCCTGCTGCTGTCCCTCTTCTCGTTGGTGGCCAGCCTGCTCCTCGTCTCGCACCTCTACCTGGTGGCCAGCAACACCACCACCTGGGAATTCATCTCCTCACACCGCATCGCCTATCTCCGCCAGCGCCCCAGCAACCCCTTCGACCGAGGCCTGACCCGCAACCTGGCCCACTTCTTCTGTGGATGGCCCTCAGGGTCCTGGGAGACCCTCTGGGCTGAGGAGGAGGAAGAGGGCAGCAGCCCAGCTGTTTAGGGTTGCTGGAGGCCGGGCTACCGTCTTGTGCCTGAAAACCACGGGGCCTGTCCCCAGCTGGGGTGAGCGCTCAGAGGGCCTGGGGCCCTCACTCCTGCCCACGCCTCCCAGACCCCAGAACGGAGCTTCAAGTCAGACAGATCCCTGCCTTGGTGGGCAGTTCTGCCTTCCAAGGAAGAAGGGGAAGAAAAGGACCTGTGGGTGGCTCAGGCCCAAGCAGACCCCGGGCTCCACCCCAGCCCCGCCCAGGCTGCTGCCAGTGCACACTTTTACAAATTTAATATAAAGCAAGTCCAGTCTTAAAAAGACAAACCATATCACTCCTTGCTGCGGCACCCTT